GCCTTAACTAGCTGTGGGTGTGCGGACAGGGAAGGGAAAGAGGAGAAACATCTGCAGAGACAATGCCGGGTGCACAGCCCGTGGGCGGGGCCGCGGGTGCAGGGGAACCCGTGCCTCTGAAGGGCTGGGAAGGCCAGGGTGTTGGGGGAGGAGACCGGGCCTATGGGACTGGCCCTGGCTACGCCAAGGTGGGGCTGACATGAAGTCCCCTTCATCCGTGGGGGGTGGCCCGTCCCTCTGGGAGGGGATCCCTCACAAGATGACTTCCCAGGTCGCGCCCCGAGGCGGCTCTTTGCTGCCCCCACAGAGATGACTTCCGGGCTCCTGGGGCCCGCGGGGAGGGGCAGGTGAGGCCCAGGGCTGGGTGAGGGCCAGGCCCTTCTAGGAATGTTGGTGCTCCCAGCACCTAGCACCGGGAGACTGGAGAGGTTTCCAGGAGAGTGACCCGAGTAGGTCCCCTCCTAATTCTGGAGCCGTCCCTCGGGCTGCGCAGTGGAGCGCCGAGGTGGCGGGAGGCTGCGGGGAGCCTGGGCGGCCAAGCACCATCTGCAGTCAGGAGCTCCCGGGCAGCTTGCAGGGCGCAGTTTTTGAAAGCGGGTGCTGCGTGCGGACCGCGGGCCTGCAGGGTGCGCGGGTCGGGCTGGGGGCTGTCCCTGGAGAGTAGAGTGGCCCTGGGGCCCGCACGCCCACTTGCTGGCGGGGGATGGCGCAGACACGGGCGGTCCCCCCGAGGGCGGTCCTCACGGGTGGTCTAGGTTAGCTCGGACCCGGGAGTGTGGGAGTGGCGCAGAGCTGCGGGAAAAGGCGCGGGGCGCCTGCGTGGCGAAGGAACACAGCCGCCTGACACGCCCTCAAGGCCCGCGGAGCTGCTCCTGCCTCGGCCTCTCTGAGCCAACCACGGGGCGGGGCGTGAACGCCGGGCGGGGACGTGCCGTTCTGGGGGGCGTGTCCACCGGCGGGGGCGTGCCGTCCTGGGGGCGTGGCTCTCTGCTCCGGTGCAGGCCCGCAGGGCGCCCTGGGCTGGGAGCAACGCGACTGACCGTGGTCGTGGGCGGACGGCGGCTGCAGCGTGGAGGAGCTGGGGTCGCTGTGGGTCGCGAAGCAGAGCCCGGGACGTGCGCGCTTGGTGCACGATCCTGAAGGGGAGCTCCGAGGGGCCCGGGTCGCCAGGGCTGCTGCGGCCATTCCCGGAGCCCGGCGCGGGGCCCGCGAGATACTGGTTTAGGCCGTCCCAGGGCTCCGGGCGCACCCGGTGGCCGCTGCTGCAGCGGAGGGAGCGCGGCGGCGCGGGGGCTCGGAGACAGCGTTTCTCCCGGAAGTCTTCCTCGGGCAGCAGGTGGGAAGTGGGAGCCGGAGCGGCAGCTGGCAGCGTTCTCTCCGCAGGTCGGCACCATGCGCCCTGCAGCCCTGCGCGGGGCCCTGCTGGGCTGCCTCTGCCTGGCGTTGCTTTGCCTGGGCGGTGCGGACAAGCGCCTGCGGTGAGTTACCTTGCGAGGTAAAGTGGGGAGCGTCTTGAAAAATAAGTTTCTTATGTTTTAACAGTGACAACCATGAGTGGAAAAAACTAATTATGGTTCAGCACTGGCCTGAGACAGTATGCGAGGTGAGTGTTTCTGCCTTGACGGGCCCTGGGGCCCAATCATTTTCTTGTTATATTTTCTCCCTAGAAAATTCAAAACGACTGTAGAGACCCTCCGGATTACTGGACAATACATGGACTATGGCAAGTGTCTCACACAATTAAATCTTAGGCAGTCTTATTTTCTCTTTTAAATTTGAATTTCCAGGCCCGATAAAAGTGAAGGATGTAATAGATCGTGGCCCTTCAATTTAGAAGAGATTAAGGTATTGACTTTTAATTATATTTCTACTGCAGATGCGTAGACTTATTTTATTTTTTAATGCATAGGATCTTTTGCCAGAAATGAGGGCATACTGGCCTGACGTAATTCACTCGTTTCCCAATCGCAGCCGCTTCTGGTAAGTCCCAGCCTCTGATTGCTGTCTTGATTTTTTAAGTGGAGATTTTTCCTAATCCTCACAGGAAGCATGAGTGGGAAAAGCATGGGACCTGCGCCGCCCAGGTGGATGCGCTCAACTCCCAGAAGAAGTACTTTGGCAGAAGCCTGGAACTCTACAGGGAGCTGGACCTCAACAGGTGGGTGCGCCCTTCCCCCGGCTGCACTTCCCATACAGCTAACTTTTTTAAATTTAAATTTTAGTGTGCTTCTAAAATTGGGGATAAAACCATCCATCAATTACTACCAAGTAAGTCTTGCTTTTGCTTCTTTTCTCGTGTGTTAATTTCTAATACACTTGTATTTAAAATCAGGTTGCAGATTTTAAAGATGCCCTTGCCAGAGTATATGGAGTGATACCCAAAATCCAGTGCCTTCCACCAAGCCAGGTTAGACAGTTATGTTTTGTCTTCCTTTTTTTATTCTAAAGCGTCTTTCATTGTTTACTTTTAGGATGAGGAAGTACAGACAATTGGTCAGATAGAACTGTGCCTCACTAAGCAAGACCAGCAGCTGCAAAACTGCACCGAGCCGGGGGAGCAGCCGTCCCCCAAGCAGGAAGTCTGGCTGGCAAATGGGGCCGCCGAGAGCCGGGGTCTGAGAGTCTGTGAAGATGGCCCAGTCTTCTATCCCCCACCTAAAAAGACCAAGCATTGATGCCCAAGTTTTGGAAATATTCTGTTTTAAAAAGCAAGAGAAATTCACAAACTGCAGCTTTCTAAAAAACAACTCCAAAGTGAAGTCTGTTTATTTTGCTGTTTCCCCTCCATGCCTGTGAATTGGATGTTGTGGTCCCTGTAGAGTGAGTGCATGTGGCGTACACGGGGAGAAAGGAGCTCTCCCACGCCTGAGTGGCTGTTTTGTGCTTGGGATAAAGCTCACAGATTGTTTTTTTTTTTCTCTATTAAACTCTTCAGTGCCCTGGTAGATCAGGCAGGCATACTTGGAATTTAGACAGATGGCACCGATTCAGGGGACTCTCTTGCTCGAGTTTTCCCCTCGGAGCCTGTTGCCTTCTTGGCGCAGGGACCCTGTCAAGACGAAGAGCTCCACGCATGGCAGGAGCCCACGCTGATGCCTGGTGGGCCTGGGGGGTGTCTCTAGCTCAGACTGGGTCTGTTCCATGTGACCAGAGCCCCAGGACATCGTTCCTTAGCCAGCTGCTCCGTTGTTGGAGGCCTGGTGTGGTCACAGGTGTGTCCTAGAACGGTGACTTTGCCCCTCCTGCCCTAGGAGATTTGGGTGTATTCACAGAGCAGCCATCTCCTGTCTCCGTCAGAGCAGTCTCTTCCAGGTTACTGGAAGGTCAGTTTCTGTCAGGCCTCACTTCCTTCTTATCAGAGGGTAGCCAGGTCCCTGCACTGGTATCTATTTAGAAATGTACATGGAGCCCCCAGCGAAATGTGCCTACATTGTGTGTTCCAGAACCGGAGGTACCCTTACCTTCTAGATATGTGATGACATGGCTCTCACGTCAGGCAGACTGCTGCACCCACGCTCTCGGCCTGCCGTGCAGGGATTTCACTCGTGGAGTGAGGCATCTGGGGGCTGTGCAGTGAGGAGCTTTCCATGTGTTGTTAAGACAACCTGTTAGCATTGTCTTCTCCCGCGTCTCCTGGCCTCTTCTCTCTTTAAATCCTTTTCTCTGTTTGTCTTAATCACATTAACGTCCTATTTATGTTTTATTCAATATACATTTAAAATAGAACTTACTATGTGCCAGGCATTGTGTTCAACACGTGAAATATTTAATCCTTAGAATAACCATATTGTCAGCATAATTTACAAAAAAAAAAAAAACAGCTGTATCAATGCCTGTGAATATTCGGCTTTACTCGCCCATTTAAAGAAGAGATTTTCAAATTGGCTCAAACCAAAACCTCACTTCATGGTGTCTACAAGACAGTCTGAAATGCAGAATGTTCAGAGAGAGACAAAGGTTTACCAGGCAGATGGGACGGTGAGAAAGTAGGTGTCGCAGTCCTGATCCTAGACTCAGTGGCCTCTGCGTCCCCCGCAGGCATTAAAGGAGACACAGGACGGCCTCTGGCCCTCTGGAAACAAGCTCTGCAGTAAGAGCCTGAGACAGGCAGCACCCAGCCAGGCCTGACAGCTTCTGCAGACAGACAGAGTGAGATGATGGGGGATTTGATGGAAGCAGTCCCTGTATTTTGTCTCTTCTGTAATGGAGGAGCTGAGCCCTCTTCTGCAAGCTGTGGGGAAGGCTAGCGGAGCCCAAGGGTCCAGGGTCCCCACCTTGTCATTGTCCCTCGGCCCTTCTCTGAGCTCATTTCTGTCTCCAGTGTTTTTCTGTTGGCTTGGCAGGGCAGGATTTGTTTCTGTCGGGAACTGATGATTTGTGTTTTGATGCCTGTGAGAGGGACAAGATCTGATTTGTTTTGCACCTGGAAGGGCGTGATTTCCTGCATTTGCTCTGCGTCCTCAGGGAGTGGGTGTACTTTAGAGTTGGACTCTTAAGCCTCAGAGTCCTTTAAATGATGTCAATTCTTTTTTTTTTTTTTTTTTTTTTTGAGTCATTTTGCGAACACAGGGATCAAGGCTTGGGTTTTATCTTCATTATTCCCAGAGGAGCTGGTGAATTTGAACAGACTTCCTATTCAAATTGCATTTATTTTATAGCCTTGGGGGGTCAAGGAAAGCAGCTCTTCAGAGGCTGTCTGCAGTCGGCTGGCCTTTGCGGTTTTTAAAGAAGCCATTCTTTTTTTTAAGTAGCGTGTATTTATTATATGAGTGTGAGCATTTGAGAGCGGATGGGGACGCCAACAAGGTAGCATCCTGGTGGGAGGCATGGGCTGCGGAGTGCTGGTTTCCTGCCATTGTCACGTCAGCTAAATGGAAGAAGGCACTGGTGAGGGGCTGGATGGTTCAAAACATGAGCACAAGCAAATGCTTGGCTCTCTTAATATTCCTATTTTGGCCTAGAGCTCAGGAGCAGGTAGAACATGAGCGTTTGATAACCTGCCTCAGATCATGTAAGTATAAGGCACTTATGAGCCGCAGGAGACAGAAGGGGAAGACTCTGCGTTTAAGGTTCAGTGATGGAGATCAGATCCAAGCACATGTTTTTACATCATTAAACAAGTAGGTCGTGCATTTTCCAGATTCAACTCAGGAAGATGCAACTCTGACCACACGGTTCTCGCTGTAACTGGGCGGAGGTGACTGAGAAATGCCTCCCATGTGAGCGGGGTCTCAGGCTCGTATGTGTGGAAGGAGGAGCAGGCCAGGCTCTGGGATCAGAGCTGGGGGTACAAGTGTCTCCCAGGGGGACAAAGGAGCAGGCGCATCTCAGGATGGAGAGCAGCCAGGAGGGGCAGCTGGCCCGGGTCTCAGCCAGAGCAGGCGTCTGCCTGGAGCATCTCTGCGGCACCATGGAAAAGAGGACCCGTGGACTAGGCCACAGGGATGAGTGGAACTTATGGTGGAAAAAGACACCATAGGTAAAAGCGAGACAAGAAAACCAGGTTCCCATGAAACTCCTTCAGACCAGCCCCTTCTCAGCAGGGCTATTGCTGTACCCAAGAGCATTTCTCTTGGCCTGGGAGGGGACAATGCTTTGTCACCTGGAAAGCAATCCCTCTCTCCAAGCTAGTAGTGGGAGATCATTATGCGCTTGAATAACTAACAGTAGCAATTGTATCATATTCAGAACTAGATATCTTTTCTTTTCTTTTCTTTTTTTTTTTTTTTGAGACTGAGTCTCACTCTGTCGCCCAGGCTGGAGTGCAGTGGTGCGATCTCGGCTCACTGCAACCTCTGTCTCCTGGGTTCAAGCAATTCTTCTGCCTCAGCCTCCCGAGTAGCTGGGACTAGGCACGCCACCATGCCCGGCTATTTTTTGTATTTTTAGTAGAGTTGGGGTTTCACTGTGTTGGCCAGGCTGGTCTGGAACTCCTGACCTCAGGTGATCTGCCTGCCTCAGCCTCCCAGAGTGCTAGGATTATAGGTGTGAGCCACCGCGCCTGGCCCAGGTATCTTATCTTTCCACCGAAACTTTTGCCTCCATCTCGGTGAATGACATCACCATCCGCTTATTCCAGGTAGAAACCTCAAAGTGAACTGGAAACTTTTTAAAAAAATTTTGCCTAAATTGTGAAAGTATTCTGAATTATATTCAGCTTATCCTTCTCATTACTGACTTAGTTCAAGCCTCAGTCTCCCATCTGGGCCATGCATTGACTGCCACGCCACCTGACTGTCAGTGCTGGACGCTGGCACCGTGTTTGTGCCACTCTCCGTAACCAACCATGGCTCTCTGCTCCCAGATCACACCTCCCCAGTATGGCGGCTCAGGGACATTCCCTCAATCCCTCCTGCCCTGTTGGCAGTGCCTCCACCCACTCCCCACAGCCCATGAGGGCTCTGCTTAGCACTTCCTTGTGCCTGGATTCTCCGCGCAGTTTGGGTGGCCTGGAGTGCTCTTCTGCTCACCTAGTTTAGCAAGTTCCATGGGATATCAACACCCAGTTCCATGGTTGGCCGTTAAGAGTTCTTTTGCAGTCCTGGGTGGCTCTGCGCCTCCACGCCCAGGGACCAGGGCCTCTTCTCTTCCAGCTCTTGTTGTGTTACATAGAAGATGCCAGCTGGATGGCACAGGGGAGGGCCGTACAGTGTAGATGCGGACAATGTGGCATAGGTGAGGACTGGACAGCAGAGACAGTGGCTGCATGATGGAGGTGAGGGCTGGACGGGGGAGGCAAGGGCTGGACCGGGGAGGTGAGGGCTGGACAGGGGAGGTGAGGGCTGGGCAGTATAGATGAGGCCTGGGTGGCAGAGGTGAGGGCTGTGCAGTGTAGGTGAGGACGGGCTGGACAGGGGAGGTGAGGGCTAGGCAGTGTAGATGAGGCCTGGGTGGCAGGAATGATGCCTGGATGGAGGAAGTGAGAGCTGGGTGGCTTGAGTGAGGGCTAGATGGCATGGGTGAGGGCTAAGTGGCATAGATGAGGCCTGGGCAGCGGAGACATGGACTGCGCATCGTAGGTGTCGGCTGGACAGCAAGGGTGATGCCTGGACAGCAGAGGTGAGGGCTGGGCGGCAGGAGTGAGGGCTGGGCGGCAGGAGTGAGGGCTGGATGGCGTAGATGAGGCCTGGGCAGCAGAGGTGAGGGCTGTGCTGTTCCGGTTTTGGGCTAGACGGCAGGGAGAATGCCTAGATGACTGGGTAGAGGCCTGGGTGGGAGAAGTGAGGTCTGGACACTGTGGGTGAGGGCTGGATGGCGTAGATGAGGCCTGCGCGGTGGAGGTGAGGCCTGTACTTCTCCTGCCACTAAATCAAGAGCTGTTTATTGATTCATTCCACACTTTTTTCAACCCTTCCTATGAGCCGCCTCTCTTCTAGGCACTGGGACATGGCCATAAGCAGGGATCTTTTCCTCTTGGGCCCACTCCAAGAGTGGTGGCATATGCCACCATGCCCGGCTAATTTTGTATTTTTAGTAGAGATGGGTTTTCTCCATGTTGGTCACGCTGGTCTCAAACTCCCGACCTCGGGTGATCCACCTGCCTCAGCCTCCCAAAGTGCAGGGCAACAGACGGCAAGGGAAAAGAGGAGCATAGCTGGTGCATTTGATGCTGGTAGGTTGGAGGGAGGGAGGAGGTCAGAGTTATGAAGGCGGCCAGGGAAGGCTTCCTCGGAACCTGAAGAAAGGGAGACAGCAACTGCAGGGAAGGATCTGTGGGCCCTAATGGCCACGTCACACTACAAAGGCCCGGACTTTGTCCAACTCGCTTCTGTGCTCCATGAGTGCACCTGTGTCTGAGGCACATCAGCTCTAAGCCAGTGTTCTCTAGTGATGGAGTGAATAAATGAATAAAATAGAAAAGAGAGGCCGGGCGTGGTGGCTCATGCCTGTAATACCAGCACTTTGGGAGGCCAAGGCAGGCGGATCCCAAGGTCAGGAGTTCGAGACCAGCCTGGACAGTATGGTGAAACTCCATCTCTACTAAAAATACAAAAATTGGCCGGGCATGGTGGCGGGCACCTGTAGTCCCAGCTACTCGGGAGGCTGAGGCAGGAGAATGAATCACTTGAAGCCAGGAGGCAGAGGTTGCAGTGAGCCGAAATCACACCATTGCACTCCAGTCTGGATGACAGAGCAAGACTCCGTTTCAAAAAAAGAAAAAAAGAGAATGCAGCACTGGTCCCAGTGGAAGGTGCCTGCTGTTGGCTTCTCACCACGCCCAGATGAGGAAACATGCAGATCGCCTGTTTTCACTTTTTGTTTCTGCGAACTTTGGATCAGGAATAAAAATAATTTAATGCAGGTCCTAAGGCAGCTGAGAATTGTAATGTAAAATATTTTCAGAATTCAACTATATTGGCTAGATCTATCACTGCAGAAGGCTGGAAAAGACTCAGAAGTTAAAATACTACTTTTCCTCACAAGCTCTAGCTCCTGAAATGAAATTACCAGGATACAATCACAGATATGAAGTCAGTATTTGGGCGTCTATAGAAAAGAAGTCCATTGCATTGCTTATGGGATGAGCTACGTTTCCCATAGAAGGGGCAGTAGTGAGGGTTTTCTTATCTGAAGCAAAATCTCTGACAGATGATGAGAAATGCAGTTTTATGTCATTTTTTTTCTGATAAGAATTCTATTTTTTTTTTCTGAGTGACTGTAATGGGCCTTCCATTTATTTTAGACAAAAAAGACAGAATTAGCATTTTAGGCTCAGATGATAGTTATTAGAAAGTTTGAGATGGGCCAGGCGCAGTGGCTTATACCTGTAATCCTAGCACCTTGGGAGGCCGAGGTGGGCGGATCACTTGAGGTCAAGCGTTCAAGACCACCCTGGCCAACAGGACGAAACCCTATCTCTACTAAAAATACATTAGCTGGGTGTGGTGGCGGGTGTCTGCAATCCCAGCTACTCAGGAGGCTGAGGTGAGAGGATGGCTTGAACCCAGGAGGTGGAGGCTGCAGTGAGCCGAGACTGTACTCAAGCTTGGGCAACAGAGTAAGACTCTGTCTCAAAAAAAAAAAAAAAAAAAAAGGCCGGGCCTGGTGGCTCACGCCTGTAATCCCAGCCCTCTGGGAGGCTGGAGGTTGCAGTGAGTGGAGATTGCGCCACTGCGCTCCACCCTCCAGCCTGGGCAACAGAGTGAGACTCCATCTCCAAAAGAAAGTTTGAGATGGATAAAGTTAAGATCCATTAAATGCTGTATGGACTTTATGCTGACGTGCTTTTCACATTTCAGACCTGTGCATTCTTATGCATTTACATTCCCTTTATTTGAGGGAGCAAGAATTACACAATCACCTTTTCCTACCCGCTTTTAACACTGAGAAAAGTCTGCAGAGTGACAGTGGCCCATTTTTACCAGCAAAGACATTGAACCTGGCGTGTACAGCTTTGGTGGTTGGTACCTGTCACCATCTGCTCTTCTGTCTTGATGACCATATGTCTTGGACTGCACCCTGAGATGTGGGCTGCTCGTGCTGCCCCAGTACTGAACACAGCTACTTGAGCATAGTAGGTGTTTTGAAAATATTTAACCTGAATTGAGAAAAGATAGTCAGCAGTGGCCCAAAGATAACAACATACATCAAAAGTCATGTACAAGATTCAGCCAGTCACCAAGATGCTCCCAATATTCAGGGGCTTGGTACCTCACTAATCAAAACTGAAATGTCACCCGATTGGTTTTTCTCTGAATGTTTTAGAGCAGAATAGACTCAGCCATGGGAAGAGACATTTGAGTGGACTCTATTCAGGTTGATTGGAGTCTCCTCCAGGTTAATCATTCCACTTAAGTCAATGAGTGAAATTTTATACACCTGAGACTCTAGCCTATGGCAATTCCTGGAAATCAAGTGGTTTTTTTGATGGGGAGCCGGGGGATGGTCAGTGGGATGCAACTTGCTGATGATGAGAGATGAGGTGTAAGATATTATCAGGCAAACACCAACGAAACAGGCTTTACTATAACTCAGATCACCGCGCTTTTTGAGTGTGTCAGTGAGTAATCCATAATCACATTTATAGATACTTCTTTCACATTTATAATAATGTCCCCAACATAAACATGTAAACATGATCAACATATATGCTTAGCAGTTAGGATCCTATAGTTATCAATAAAAAGTGGAAGCTGTCTTTAAAAACAGAGAGAATTAATTGACTCAAGTCATTGAAAATTT